CACTGAAACTTTATTTTATTCTGAATTTCCCCAGCCAAGTTTGTAAGATCTCAGATTTTTCTTGGGCCCTTTCCCTGCCAAGGGGCCAAAGGTTTATCTCTATTGACACATACAGATAAAAAATTTTCATCCAGGAACCTCTATCAGCAGAGTCTGAATAGTCGTCTTTGGCTGGTGAATCACACTAAGGGAGTCTCAGTCCTGAGATGATCAGTGGTGAGAAGTTCAAAAAATAATGAAAAGAGCAAGCACTTAGGCGTCACAATACGCTTCTGGTATAACGCACCAAGCCGATGGAGCACAAGAATTGGTCTGGCGTCATTGTTTTATGTTCTCTGGATGTTGAAGAGTCTGATTTGCATTAGAAACCTCTGCATTCAATAAACAAAAATCAGGATAATAATGACCAAAGTACTATTTGGAACAGAAAACAAATTCAAGCAATGGGTGTTTTGCACTGAATTCATTCAAGATTTTATTAGTTAAGCTCTCACTTAGGTTATTAGGCTCAGCTTGCTTTTTATTTCACTGGCCTCAGTTACTGCAAACAAAAGGAGCCTGGTGTGTGTGTGTGTGTGTGTGTGTGTGTGTGTGTAAGCGCACGTGTATGAGAATGTCAGACATATCACACACAGGCTTTCTACATTCTTCACATTGGAAACCCATCAGCAAAAGGAAGAAGATCTGAAGGGAATGAGTGTTTTTTTTTTGTTTTTTGTTTTTTTCTGGTTTAGGGGATGGAGGGAGAATTTCTCTACATAAACAAGAAGGTTAGAATTGGAAGTCTGCTAAAAAAAATGTTAGAGCTGACCACAGGGTTGTAAATCCACTGACTGGAAGGAGGAAAAGAGAAACATTGCAAGCGACTGAAGTGTGTGGTGTGGCTGCAATGTTTGTGGGTTAGATGAGAAACAAGCGCTGAGTGAAACAGAGAAGGGGGGTGGCTGGTGTGATTTGTTTGGTGTTCAGAGCCAATAGAAATCCCAGACTCTGATAATATCCCCATGCAGCGCCGAGAGGATTCAGAGCTAAGTCTCCGGGCTCCTTTCACATCTGCAGGAGCAGCCAGCCTGGGACCGCGCGGCGCGGGGCGCGCTCTCGCCTCTCCTGCACCCTCAGCCGGCGCGCTTCTCTTATGGGCGTCTGCTGCAGTCTGGCTGCGGTCGAACTGAAAGCGGCGGCGGGAGACCAAACTTAGACCCCGCTGTGGACTAGAGAACTCAGAGAAGGCAGAGGGAGAGGGAGAGAGAGAGAGAGAAGGGACCCGAGGAGGAGGCTTCCATCACGTCATTGCAGGTACGCAGCTTGTCACGACTAACGTGACACAGATGTTGAAATATTATGTGATTTCAATATGTAGGTATTTAACCTGGATATGCCAGTTTTCTCCTGTATGCACTGTTCCTGCCTAAGTCACAGAGTCAGTCTCTGTCCATTCCAGCCCACAAGGTAAGCAGCACTAAGCTCAGTACAGTGATCATGTTAGAGGCTAATTGTTTCTTGTCTTGGACAGGAAACAAAGTGTCTACCAATGGCTATCGTTTCCAATTGTTTGGATTGAAGAAACTCACATGACAATTATATTTCAAGAGAAATGAGAGCTAGCTGGGCACGGTGGCGGGCGCCTGTAATCCCAGCTACTCAGGAGGCTGAGGCAGGAGAATCGCTTGAACACAGGAGGCGGAGGTTGCAGTGAGCCGAGATCACGCCATTGCTCTCCAGTCTGGGCAACAAGAGCAAAACTGTCTCAAAAAAAAAAAAAGAAGAAGAAAAAGAAAAGAAAAGAAAAATGAGAGCACTCAGAGCTGAGTCCACGTCAGGGAGCAGGCAGACGCCTTGCAGGTAATGGGCAGAGCAGTGGCCTCGCCACATAACACAGCCAGCCCCTCTCTTTTCTCGTTTGCAGGATGTTCTGGAAGCTTTCCCTGTCCTTGTTCCTGGTGGCGGTGCTGGTGAAGGTGGCGGAAGCCCGGAAGAACCGGCCGGCGGGCGCCATCCCCTCGCCTTACAAGGACGGCAGCAGCAACAACTCGGAGAGATGGCAGCACCAGATCAAGGAGGTGCTGGCCTCCAGCCAGGAGGCCCTGGTGGTCACCGAGCGCAAGTACCTCAAGAGTGACTGGTGCAAGACGCAGCCGCTGCGGCAGACGGTGAGCGAGGAGGGCTGCCGGAGCCGCACCATCCTCAACCGCTTCTGCTACGGCCAGTGCAACTCCTTCTACATCCCGCGGCACGTGAAGAAGGAGGAGGAGTCCTTCCAGTCCTGCGCCTTCTGCAAGCCCCAGCGCGTCACCTCCGTCCTCGTGGAGCTCGAGTGCCCCGGCCTGGACCCACCCTTCCGACTCAAGAAAATCCAGAAGGTGAAGCAGTGCCGGTGCATGTCCGTGAACCTGAGCGACTCGGACAAGCAGTGAGCGCCGGGCCGGACGCAGCTCAGCCCCGCGCGCGCCCGGCCGCTGGGTGGCGCCGCCGCCGCCTCTGTCCCTGCCCTCCGAGCCCACTGTCACGCTGCCTGGTGTTCCCCCTCAGCAGCAAGCACTTCTCTTAGGGCTGACGGTGTCCTTGTCACAGACGTGGATCGCAAGTGGAGCTTTTGCTGATGTGTTCCTGACCGACCCCGGGTCCCACCTGTGCCCCCTAAACCAGGCGGTGGATCAGGCCCGAAGGAAAATGCTGGAAAACCACCACCGCCACCCAGCAGTCAGAGAGGACCTTTCGAGGTGATGCACTGTAAATCCGGCATTGATGTTTCCACCATGTGGAAAAGCAAGGATTTCCCTGGCCCCGCCCTGCACTCCAGCTCGCCCCTTTCCCGCGCGAAGTGAAGGATGCGTCACTTTTCTGAGCGGCCCCTCAGACCTCTCCTGCTGGTCCCTGGACCTCTGGCTGGGAGCGCTCATTCTTGTGACTGGCAGGCTGCCCTCGGTCGCTGCTGTGATGAGGATATGTGCAACCTCCATAAATATGTCGGTGGACGGGGCGTCTCCTAATAAACCTGATACCAAGAAGACAACTTGAGCCACTTGGATCCCGAAGTGGGCTTCCCGGGAAACCTCGAGCAGAGCAGGCTACACAATCCCCCATCCTCAAGTCCCCACCGCCTCTTCTTCCTCACTGTCCCCGCCCCCTATTTGTGGACTAAAGATGAACTCTGGTGTGCATGCTATTATTGCTGCAATTAGAATATTATCACACACAAAGGTCTCTATATTAACGCTGGTTTTATAAGTGACCGTATATTGTAAAGAGCTGTTAAAAAGTATTATAGACCTATTCATGTATTATTTCACATGTTTTGACTCTGGCTTGCAGCACCATTCGGAGTAAGGATGACAGCAGGCCCAGAAGGTGTCTTACTCAGAAAAAAAAATGCCTGGTCAGCAATTCACTGTCATGCACCTATTTTTAGATTGGGCAGGGAGATGGGAGGAGTCGTGATTTTTACTTTGAATACTATTTCACTGACGTTACTAAGCATTGCAGCACAATGTAGAAATTGGCTTGGGATGGATAGGTATAGGGAAGGGCATTCGTTGGGAAATTGATGACCGGAAACTAGAAAGCCCCTATAATGTGGAATATGCATATGTGGGGTGAAACCGTATACTACTTTCACTGCCATGACACTAGGCAAAAAATATTTCCTGTTAAAAGAAAGAGAAAAAGAGAGGGATATTGAAAAATATAAGGAGTTGAGTCGCTTTGTGGTATAGAAGGGAGTAAGGAATAAAAGATATAGAATAGTAATCTAGTTGAACTGTTCTGCACAAAACATGCTTCCTTTTCAAAGAATAGACTTCAAAAGGGACGAACAAACATTAGGTCACCTTTTGTGTTTATAATGAATTGTTGACGTTTCCATGCTGTGGTCTCTTGATATACGGAAGTAGACGTAACTTATTTTCCAGCGAAATTATATACTTCTTCTGGGCTCCTTTGCTCAGTTGCCCCAGGAAGGCTTCCCTGTGAGTAATGCTTATGGAATCTGACAAATGTGAATGAGCTGCCATTGGTGGGAATCAGTAAACTTTGAAAACCTTTCACTGATGATTCCCTGGTAAGTGCTCCTGTGAGGGGCCACTTCCCTAGTATGTGAGAGAGACCCTCTGCAAGCCGCTGTGGGGACTTAGCTTCCTGATACTAGGTAGTGATGGTGGATCTAGAGACATTCACTTGAAGAGCAAGGATTGGGGTGGGGTGGGTTGGTGAATCTATCTCAGGCCACTGCACTGCAAGGTGCATTTCTGTCATTTCTGCAACACCATGAGACCTGAGCAAGAATGTGCTGTGGCAGAGGGGGTCTTGGTTTCATAAATGGGTATATACAGCCTGAACTCAGGAGGCAGAAATCAAAAGAAATCCTTGAGGGCTGGAACCTGAGGATAGAGCGAAAATGGAGAGAAGGGTGTTCAAGGTCAGGAGTGATTTTTGCATTTGGTGGAAAACCTCAAGTCAGACTCAGTGGCAGAACATGCAGCAGAAAAGCTGTGAAGGAAGGAAATTTACGTGATTGTAATGGAGGCTAGGGGTGGATTGGGAGGTGAGTGGAGGAGAGTCTCTGACCAGCTGCAGAGCCAACCCCTATCATTTTATTAACATGGAACCCACACAGATAGGGGAGGGATTAAGCTAAGAACTTACAGAATGCAAACACGAGCACACTCTCTTCGAACCCAATTGTGGGTGTAGCAATGAAAGCAATATGATATGCTGCAGTGTGAAGCTCCTTCTGGGGTTATCGTATGTACAAAGTTTACCTTATAATGGCTCAAATTGTATTTAATTTTTTTGTTTTGTTTATAAATGAAGAAAAGCTATAAGTATAATGTAATTATTTTATAGGTATACTATTAAATTATAGAACAAATAAAGATAATCTAGGATTATATGTGATCCCGGTGTGACGTGCCATAAAAGTGGAATTTTTGACTTGTTGCAGTGAGCTGTGAAGCAGCACTATGCGTTCAGAGAGTTTTTGTTCAACCATGGTGAGTTCAACCTCTAGCTTATGTCACATGATCTCCTTTGGGGTCTGGAATCTTCTAAGAGAAATAGAATCAGGCATCCAAGGAGCAGAAGTGATGGAGGTGGCCCTCAATCCTGGTCTTTGGAAGCTTCCAAGCCTCTTCCACATCCCCTGCCAGCTGAAGACAGAGTATTCTCACTGTGCTGGCTGAAGGAGAAACACTAAACAAGGAAACCTTGAGAAACTGCAGCAATGGAAGTCCACTGTTAGTCTCTCCGTTAGCACCAGGGACACACTTGTTCTGAGTTTTGTTCATTTTCACATTTACTCCTCATGAGTTCCAACATTTCTTAATTTAAATATTTCTTAGTTTATAGCATCTCCATTTTTCTATTAATTGACTTAATCTGCCATTTAAGAAAACTCCGTAATCAATAAAAAATAAAATCCACAATCAAACTGCACATGGTTGATCCACTGTGTAGGCTTCAAAGGAATTAAACTCAACTTCCTAGGAAATAATTCATCTTAGTTTATTAAATGGGACAGAATATTTCACTGCTAACGTATTCTAACTCACTTGTTTTTGAAATTGGCCAGATGATTTTTAAGTTATAAAGTCAATGAAAATGACTTTTGCTATTGTGTGAACAACTTAGAATGTATATATTCCCAGAAGGCTTATTTAATGATTGACCTATCACCACTGATTATTAATGTCTGCATGAATGATAACAATAAGACCAAGTCATCAATAATGCAATGAAAATTTTTTAAGTGAAAGCAAGTTTATTAAGAAAGTAAAGGAATAAAGAATGCCTACTTCATAGGCAGAGCAGCCTAAGATGTCTTATTCATCATGTTATTTTCTGAATT